GACGGAGTCTCACTCTGTCGCCCAGGCTGGAGTGCAGTGGCGAGATCTCGGCTCACTGCAAACTCCACCTCCAGGGTTCAAGCGATTCTCGTGGCTCAGCCTCCCGAGTAGCTGGGATTACAAGCGCGAGCCACCGTGCCCGGCTAATTTTTGTATTTTTAGTAGAGACAGGGTTTAACCATGTTGGCCAGGGTGGTCTCGAACGCCTGACCTCAGGTGATCTGCCCGCCTCGGCCTCCCAAAGTGCTGGGATTACAGGCGTGAGCCACCGCGCCCGGCCGGAAAACACTTTTTAACACGAAATCGAATACGGATAAACGTGGTGTCATTTGAAAACTCATACATTTTACAAAACAAAAGTTGGGGTGGCTCTTTCAGACAGGGCCGCCGGGTGTGCGCAAGTTCGGGTTTGCTCTTCCTTGCCACGGGGGTAGGTCCCGTAGCACCTAGGTGGAAAGGCCGCGGCTTTTACGGCGGGGTAGGCGAGGGTCGCCCGAGTGATCGCAGGCTCCGACTGGGTCTCGAGGGTCGGCTGCTTCGGTCTGCCCTGGAGAGGTTTTCAGCTTCGGCGCGAGGCACTTGGGCAGGATCCCCGGGCTGCACCCTCCTCCGCCCGCGCCCCGTGGGGCTGGAAGTGGGAATGTGCCCACCCTGGCGGGGACCGGGGGCCGCACAGCAGTTGGGGGTGGGTGGGGGTGGGTAGGAGTAAGGGGACAGGGACACCGCCGCTCGGAGCCCGGGACCCCGCGGCATCCAGTGCGTCTGTGTCGGTCCCAGTGGGAGACCTCCCACCCCGAAAAGAGACCGAAGTGGCGGAAGGAGCCCGCACCCGCCTCCCCAGGTCGGCGGTTTCTCTAGCGCAAGGTGACGGGCGTGGACGCGGCTGTGGGGCCGGGAGCGGAGGGTTGGGGTCTGGCCTCCCGCGCCGGGGCGAAGGGGCAGCCGCAGCGCAGAGGCCCGCCCCGCCCTCCCCTCCCGTCACGCCCAGCCTCCCGGCCCTTGGGCTGCTCGCGGCCTTTTTTTCCCGGCTGGGCTCGGGCTCAGCTCGACTGGGCTCGGCGGGCGGCGGCGGCGGCGCCGGCGGCTGGCGGAGGAGGGAGGGCGAGGGCGGGCGCGGGCCGGCGGGCGGGCGGAAGAGGGAGGAGAGGCGCGGGGAGCCAGGCCTCGGGGCCTCGGAGCAACCACCCGAGCAGACGGAGTACACGGAGCAGCGGCCCCGGCCCCGCCAACGCTGCCGCCGGGTGAGTCGGGGCCCCCGCCCGGCGCCCGAGCCAAACTTTTATTCATCTATCTCTTCCTCCATAGCTACTCCCTCTTGATGCCCTCCCCTTTGCCCCTCACTCAGGATGCTCCAGACCTTGTATGATTACTTCTGGTGGGAACGTCTGTGGCTGCCTGTGAACTTGACCTGGGCCGATCTAGAAGACCGAGATGGACGTGTCTACGCCAAAGCCTCAGATCTCTATATCACGCTGCCCCTGGCCTTGCTCTTCCTCATCGTTCGATACTTCTTTGAGCTGTAAGCATGCCAGCCTACCCTCATGCCTTCCCAGCTAGATACCTTACTCATATCCCTTCCCCAGGTACGTGGCTACACCACTGGCTGCCCTCTTGAACATAAAGGAGAAAACTCGGCTGCGGGCACCTCCCAACGCCACCTTGGAACATTTCTACCTGACCAGTGGCAAGCAGCCCAAGCAGGTATGAGCCGCATGCTGCTCTGGCTCTGGGAAAACATAACAATGGGCTTCTTCACTGTGCCCAGGTGGAAGTAGAGCTTTTGTCCCGGCAGAGCGGGCTCTCTGGCCGCCAGGTAGAGCGTTGGTTCCGTCGCCGCCGCAACCAGGACCGGCCCAGTCTCCTCAAGAAGTTCCGAGAAGCCAGGTGGGGGAGGCTGGGGCAGAAGCTGGGTGACATCTGACCTAGCCATTTCTGCTTCCTCTGCCAGCTGGAGATTCACATTTTACCTGATTGCCTTCATTGCCGGCATGGCCGTCATTGTGGATGTGAGTGGGGATTACTGGGAGGTGGGAGTAGGTCCTCTTTTAACTTCTCACCATCTCTCTGCAGAAACCCTGGTTCTATGACATGAAGAAAGTTTGGGAGGGATATCCCATACAGGTATGAGTTCTGCTTCCTCATGTGGGGGTGGACTGGTTGCTCTTACCTCTCTCTCCTCTCCCAGAGCACTATCCCTTCCCAGTATTGGTACTACATGATTGAACTTTCCTTCTACTGGTCCCTGCTCTTCAGCATTGCCTCTGATGTCAAGCGAAAGGTGGGTGAAGGGGTTGTGCAATTAAGCCTCAGAAAAGGCCCTGGGGCCTGCATCATCTCTGCAGGATTTCAAGGAACAGATCATCCACCATGTGGCCACCATCATTCTCATCAGCTTTTCCTGGTTTGCCAATTACATCCGAGCTGGGACTCTAATCATGGCTCTGCATGACTCTTCCGATTACCTGCTGGAGGTCAGGCTTCCTCAAATCTAGAGACCCTGGTGCCCATGATGATGGATGGGGGCTCTCTATGCAGTCAGCCAAGATGTTTAACTACGCGGGATGGAAGAACACCTGCAACAACATCTTCATCGTCTTCGCCATTGTTTTTATCATCACCCGACTGGTCATCCTGCCCTTCTGGTGAGTAGGCAGCTAGGCTACACTCCTGTTCTTGTCCACGTTCTCTCTCTCCTTGAATCCTCAGGATCCTGCATTGCACCCTGGTGTACCCACTGGAGCTCTATCCTGCCTTCTTTGGCTATTACTTCTTCAATTCCATGATGGGAGTTCTACAGCTGCTGCATATCTTCTGGGCCTACCTCATTTTGCGCATGGCCCACAAGTTCATAACTGGAAAGGTGAAGCCCTGTTCCCATTGTGTAGGCCTTACATGTAATAACCCTTCTTGTCCCTTTTCCACAGCTGGTAGAAGATGAACGCAGTGACCGGGAAGAAACAGAGAGCTCAGAGGGGGAGGAGGCTGCAGCTGGGGGAGGAGCAAAGAGCCGGCCCCTAGCCAATGGCCACCCCATCCTCAATAACAACCATCGTAAGAATGACTGAACCATTACTCCAGCTGCCTCCCAGATTAATGCATAAAGCCAAGGAACTACCCCGCTCCCTGCGCTATAGGGTCACTTTAAGCTCTGGGGAAAAAGGAGAAAGTGAGAGGAGAGTTCTCTGCATCCTCCCTCCTTGCTTGTCACCCAGTTGCCTTTAAACCAAATTCTAACCAGCCTATCCCCAGGTAGGGGGACGTTGGTTATATTCTGTTAGAGGGGGACGGTCGTATTTTCCTCCCTACCCGCCAAGTCATCCTTTCTACTGCTTTTGAGGCCCTCCCTCAGCTCTCTGTGGGTAGGGGTTACAATTCACATTCCTTATTCTGAGAATTTGGCCCCAGCTGTTTGCCTTTGACTCCCTGACCTCCAGAGCCAGGGTTGTGCCTTATTGTCCCATCTGTGGGCCTCATTCTGCCAAAGCTGGACCAAGGCTAACCTTTCTAAGCTCCCTAACTTGGGCCAGAAACCAAAGCTGAGCTTTTAACTTTCTCCCTCTATGACACAAATGAATTGAGGGTAGGAGGAGGGTGCACATAACCCTTACCCTACCTCTGCCAAAAAGTGGGGGCTGTACTGGGGACTGCTCGGATGATCTTTCTTAGTGCTACTTCTTTCAGCTGTCCCTGTAGCGACAGGTCTAAGATCTGACTGCCTCCTCCTTTCTCTGGCCTCTTCCCCCTTCCCTCTTCTCTTCAGCTAGGCTAGCTGGTTTGGAGTAGAATGGCAACTAATTCTAATTTTTATTTATTAAATATTTGGGGTTTTGGTTTTAAAGCCAGAATTACGGCTAGCACCTAGCATTTCAGCAGAGGGACCATTTTAGACCAAAATGTACTGTTAATGGGTTTTTTTTAAAAATTAAAAGATTAAATAAAAAATATTAAATAAAACATGGCAATAAGTGTCAGACTATTAGGAATTGAGAAGGGGGATCAACTAAATAAACGAAGAGAGTCTTTCTTATGCCTTCCTTGCAGTTATGTAATATTTTCTTT